CTGTTGGCTGGGCTACACCTTGCCACACTTGTTACTGCTTAGGAGGCTTTCTGGAGTGTTCCTTGGGTGCTACGACAATCTGCAGCAGACACTGTCCTTTCACCGCTCCTGGTCCTCGTTTGCTCCCCAGTGATGTCAACAGCTGAGGACTGCTCACGCTGCAACAAAAGGCTCTGCAGTCGCTGTCTAGCTTGCCCTAGTCGTCTCTAGAGTTCTGCCTGAACTGAAACTCAAGTGGGGTTCAGCTCATGACTTGTGGCAATTGACCAGGAAATTCACCAGTTGCTGTGGCTGGAAGGATTTTCAGTCCTGTGGGTTGTAACCAGAGGCCACAGGTGGATTCTGCCTTAGGCTCATGAGATTTCCGACTTGCTGTTGAAGAAAATGCCTTGTGAAGTGACAACAGTAGCTCTGACCCAACTGCCGGTGCCTCGCTAGTTCCTATACGTCCCACTGGATCCTCACAGCCCCGGGAAGCAGGTGCTACTACTCTTATCCCCGGGAGGAGACAGAGGCCGAGAGAGGTTAAGTGACGTGCCCAAGTCACACAGCTCGGCAGCGGCCGGGTTGAGCATCAGCAGTCTGTTTGCAGACCCCTCACTGTCACCCCCTGAGCCAGTGCGCCTTGGGCCCTGCGGTCAGGATGTCTCAAGCGTGGAGGCATCACCGGTTCGTGGCAGTCTCTGGAAGGTCACTGAGCTCTGTGCCCAGAATCGAGTCGGGGGAGTCTGTGCAGAGGTGGCCCTGTGTGTGGGGACAGTGTGTGACACAGACACTGCTTTGGATGGACACCTCTCCCGTGACCTCCTAGCATCCAATCCCAAAGGAACAACTGTTGCAGAGATGGACCGCTGGACACAAACCCACGTGCGTTTCTCTGGAGACACTGGCCAAGGAAAACAAAACATGCTCGAAGGCCAACAGCTGCATGCCCCACCGCGATGTGACCGCAGACACCCGGGGTGTAGAAGGGTCTCTGCCTGGTGGGGGGACACGTGCAGGCCGAGGAGAGGCAGGAAGGAGGCTGCCTCCGACTCCCCACTGGACTGCATGGCGACGGCGTGTGGTGGGGCAGTCAGCTAAGCCATTTGCCTAAGGGGCTGTCGGGCATCTGCGTGCTGGGGACCGACAGTGTGGGTGTGTTAGGAGGATCTGTATGGAGCACATTGCTGCCTCTGGCTAGGACAGGGTGGAAAGGGTGGCGTGGCTACAGCCTGACCCATGGGCACCGTCCTACCCTTTGTTCTGTGCTTCCGAGTGTCAGTCATGTGCTGGGGTCTGTGGGCCCATGACTCAGACGGTGAGCTCTGACCTTCCTGAGCCAGGGCTTTGCTGTAGTTGTGCCTGGCTCAGGAGCTCTAGGACAAGGGGACCGCTCCAGGTCTGCATCTACGGTGTGGCAGGGCCCCTCGGCACTCTTGTGCACTAGTGTCATCTTTCCCATTGAAATGACTGTGAGGACCAGAATGTGCACATGCAGATGGGCAGCTACTTGTCTGCCTTGGCCCTTTATTACACAACTTGCTGGGGGTGGAGATGCCACCCCCCGGCAGTCAGAGCCCCTTTATGATGTCATGGGGCTGGTTACATGACTGCCAAGGGGTGCTGCTGGCCACACTGCACTAGCAAGTTTGCCAGATGGAGGACAAGCGATCATTGAGTATGGCTCGCTGTGAAGAAAGAAATTCGAGGGGACAGGATCATGGCTTGGAAAGGGTGCCTTTCCCTCCCCAGTTGCAGTCAGAGACCTACCTTCACCCAGCAGATCCTTCCCCTGCCTGGGACGACCCGGGGTCCACTGGGAGCCCTAACTTGAGGCTGCTGACAGAAGAAATCGCTTTCCAACCTCTGGCCGAGGAAGCTTCGTTCAGAAGGCCGCACCCTGACGGTGACGTCCCGCCCCAGGGAGAAGATAATCTCCTCTCCCTCCCCTTTCCACAGAAACTGTGGAGACTGGTCAGCAGCAACCAGTTTTCGTCCATCTGGTGGGATGACAGTGGGGCTTGTAGAGTGATCAATCAAAAACTCTTTGAAAAGGAGATTCTCAAAAGGGACGTCGCACACAAAGTGTTTGCCACAACTTCGATAAAGAGCTTCTTCCGCCAGCTAAACTTGTATGGCTTCCGAAAACGGCGTCAATGCACTTTCAGGACCTTCACCCGCATTTTCTCCGCAAAAAGGCTGGTCTCCATCTTGAATAAGGTAATGAACGACAAGCCTCTGGAGGGGTTAAGTTCCTTTTGTTTATTTAAACTTTGACTTATAGTTAGAGTTCTACTGCCATCCTTACTTTCAAAGAGACTCCCCTCACCTCCTCGTGAGGATGAAGAGAAGAGTGGGTGTCAAGTCTGCACCAAGACATCAGGAGGAGGACAAGCCAGAAGCTGCTGGATCCTGTCTGGCACCAGCAGACACTGAGCAACAAGATCACACGTCTCCGAATGAGAATGACCAGGTCACACCGCAACACCGGGAACCGGCCGGTCCCAACACCCAAATCAGGAGTGGCTCTGCTCCACCAGCAACTCCTGTGATGGTGCCTGATTCCGCCGTGGCGAGTGACAACAGTCCAGTGACCCAGCCGGCCGGCGAGTGGTCAGAGGGCAGCCAGGCTCACGTCACTCCGGTGGCCGCTGTCCCTGGGCCTGCAGCGCTGCCCTTCCTCTATGTCCCTGGATCTCCCACTCAGATGAATTCTTACGGGCCTGTGGTGGCCCTTCCCACAGCGTCCCGTAGTACCCTTGCCATGGACACCACAGGACTTCCTGCACCTGGCATGCTGCCCTTTTGCCATCTCTGGGTACCGGTGACCCTAGTGGCTGCTGGGGCTGCACAGCCTGCTGCCTCCATGGTCATGTTCCCCCATCTCCCAGCTCTGCACCACCATTGCCCCCACAGCCACCGCACGTCACAGTACATGCCAGCTAGCGATGGGCCCCAGGCGTACCCAGACTACGCAGACCAGAGCACATAGAGGGCAGCATTTGGGCAGAATATGTGCTGGTCAATAAATGTGTCAGAAAATGAGTAATTTTCTGACTGCACAAAAAAGTCTTCATGGTCTCCATCCTTTTTCTTTCTTTGCA